CCCACACCCAGGGAAGTTCTCCTCAGTCCCACTGTTGCATTCCCCGACCCCGGCTCCCCCGGCCCAGGAGCGCCTGTGGGGCAGAAGGCCCAGCCCCAAGACTTCCCGGCCCTGCCAGCCTCAGGCTTCACCCACCCTCGCGCCAACTGTGGGCAGAGCCCAGGGGGAGGGCAGGAGAGCCAGCGCCTGGCTGGGAACACCCCTGAGGGGCCGAGGCTCCAGGGCGAGGGGGCCCGACCTGGGGTTCACACGCCCGGGTGGCGGGCAGACCCGCTGCAGCATGAGACACGTGTCAGCTACCTCGGGCCGGCAGGCTGGCCCTGCTGCCCACAGCCCTGGGACGTGGCCCCACCTGTGACGGGTGTGGAGGGGCAGCCTCCAGGCCTGGCCACACCCTCTGCTGTTGCTGCTCCTGCTCCAGGATTGGCAAGGGTGCTGGGAAGGGGTGAAGACCCGTACTGTGGCCACACACCTGGGACTTCCTTCTCCACCCAGTGGTGCCCCAGCAGCCGCTAAGGAGCCCGCTGGGTCCCACGCTAGGATGGTCCTAACTCCTCCCGCCTTCCAGATCGGACGCTCGGCGCTGGGGACCCCTTGTGTCCCGGGGCTGGGGCACCGTCCTGCCCCCCATGGGGGTGTACTCCTCCCGACAAGCTTGGCTTCAGCTTCCCTGGGAGCACATCCTGGCCCTCGGGCACCCATCAGGCTGTCCCTGTGCACCTGGCTCCCACCCTTCCAGCTCATAGCAGGAACTGGGGTGAGGAGTGCGTGGGGCAGCAAGGGCCTGGGACCCCAGAGGACCCTGCACTCTGCTCTGTGCTCTTGCCTGGGCTTAGGGCCGCTCGGTGGTCCTGCTGCCAGATGCCTGGGCCCTGCTGTGTCCCCCATCCTTGCAGGGAACCAGAACGTGGGGGCAGGGCATCAGACAGCGGCGATGATGTCACCTGGCGGGTGCAGAGGAAGCCCGAGGGGCGGGGTGGGGGGGCTGGCGCGAGGCTGCCTGGCTAGGCCTTGGCGTTCCCCCAGAACGGCGATGGCAAAAGCAGATGGAGACGTGAAAAAGTACGGGAGCAAGCGAGGTGAGGACTCCACGGGGACCCCTGTGCTGTTCCCTGTCCCTGAAGCCCACACCTGAGTCCTGCCCAGGGCAGATGCTTCCACACCCAGGGGGCACCTGAGTCCTACCCAGGGCAGACGCTTCCACACCCTGGGGGCTGGGGGACTGCACCTGGCTCCTGTCTGGGCCCCAGCTTCATTCCACTGCCCTGGGCCCTGGGAGCTCGGCCGAGCGGGGTCCCCAAGACCTTGCTGCATTTCTGGGCCTTGGGCTGGGGTGAGGGCCGGGAGAAGGAGCCAGCCTGGAGCCTGGCACGCAGGGAGTGCATGGCCAGAACCGGTGACAGGCAGGGCTGCCTGCTGGCGTGGAAGAAGTGTCCATGGCACCCCCAGGCCTGGTTCACAGTGGGATGGGCGGGGAGCCGGGGGGCTCTGGGGTCCTCGGCTGACCTGCCCCCACCCCTGCCCTGGCTTGTCAGCTCCCAGCAGCAGCCACTCTTGATGGATTTTCCAGAAAATGAGGTGTGGCCAAACATCTTCAGGCTTTTCCTTCTTTCCTTTCTCCCGTGGCCTGGGTGGGAGCTGCTCCCCATGCCTGGGGGCAGGTGCGAGAGCCTGTGCCCCTCCCTGGGGCAGTTTCACAGCTGTGTCCCTTCCAGGGGGCCTGCCTGTGTTCACCGTGGCCTCTGCAGCACCTCTCGCCCCTTAGGGCTCCTGCGCCTCGGGTCCCGGTGCCTCATTTCTCCCTAAAGCATTGGTTCTGCTGCCGCCGCAGCCGCTGGAAAGTCCCTCCTCAGGTCTAACTGCAGTTCCTCACGGCACAGTGTTCCCCCTCGGGCATGGTGCTTGGGCAGTGGGTGTGAGTCCAGCTGCCTCACCCTGTCTCGAGAATGGCCTCTTGCTGGTCTCCCAGCCACCACCCTGTCCCACCCCACGGCGGGGATGGTGTGGATGCCTAGCAGCGCGGCTGTGGGCCCACCCATCCTTATGGGCAGTGGGGAGCACCTCAGCCCGTGTCCCTACCTTGGTGTAGAGGAGGGGACGGCAGAGAAGCAGGGTTCAGTTAGGGGGGAAGTGGTGGCCCTGCCGGAGGGGCCGTTCCCTGTGTGCCTGGCCCCCAGATCCTCTCCCCTCCCGGAGCCCAGGGCACAGGCATAGGCTCTCTGAGTGTCCCACAGCCCCTGGGGGAAGGGAACTGCACCCCCAACCGTGCCCTCCATCCGCAGATGGAACGAGAAGCTCCGGGAGCCAGTGCCCAGCGTCTCATCTGTCTGGGCACCCAGCCCAGGTGAGGGCCTGGCTCCACCGTCCGTGGCTGGTCTGGCCCTGACCCACGGCCACTCACTCCTCAGAGACGTCTCCCACAACCTGCTCCGGGCGCTGGACGTTGGGCTCCTGGCGAACCTCTCGGCGCTGGCAGAGCTGTGAGTGTCCCCCAGTCGTGCCAGCATGCGGGATCAGCTTTGCCGAATCCCCCGTCTCTTCCAGGGATATAAGCAACAACAAGATTTCTACGTTAGAAGAAGGAATATTTGCTAATTTATTTAATTTAAGTGAAATGTAAGTTGTGGTTCTTTGGGTGGGGTCCTGGCCCTGGTCCCCAACACCTGCCCCTGCCCTGCAGAAACCTGAGTGGGAACCCGTTTGAGTGTGACTGTGGCCTGGCGTGGCTGCCGCGATGGGCGGAGGAGCAGCAGGTGCGGGTGGTGCAGCCCGAGGCAGCCACGTGTGCTGGGCCTGGCTCCCTGGCTGGCCAGCCTCTGCTTGGCATCCCCTTGCTGGACAGTGGCTGTGGTGAGTGCCGGTGGGTGGGGCCAGCTCTGTCCAGAACCCGGGGTCCAGTGGCTGCCTCTTCTAGGTGAGGAGTATGTCGCCTGCCTCCCTGACAACAGCTCAGGCACCGTGGCAGCAGTGTCCTTTTCAGCTGCCCACGAAGGCCTGCTTCAGCCAGAGGCCTGCAGCGCCTTCTGCTTCTCCACCGGCCAGGGCCTCGCAGCCCTCTCGGAGCAGGGCTGGTGCCTGTGTGGGGCGGCCCAGCCCTCCAGTGCCTCCTTTGCCTGCCTGTCCCTCTGCTCCGGCCCCCCGCCACCTCCTGCCCCCACCTGTAGGGGCCCCACCCTCCTCCAGCACGTCTTCCCTGCCTCCCCAGGGGCCACCCTGGTGGGGCCCCACGGACCTCTGGCCTCTGGCCAGCTAGCAGCCTTCCACATCGCTGCCCCGCTCCCTGTCACTGCCACACGCTGGGACTTCGGAGACGGCTCCGCCGAGGTGGATGCCGCTGGGCCGGCTGCCTCGCATCGCTATGTGCTGCCTGGGCGCTATCACGTGACGGCCGTGCTGGCCCTGGGGGCCGGCTCAGCCCTGCTGGGGACAGACGTGCAGGTGGAAGCGGCACCTGCCGCCCTGGAGCTCGTGTGCCCGTCCTCGGTGCAGAGTGACGAGAGCCTCGACCTCAGCATCCAGAACCGCGGTGGTTCAGGCCTGGAGGCCGCCTACAGCATCGTGGCCCTGGGCGAGGAGCCGGCCCGAGGTGAGTGTCTGCTGCCCACTCCCCTTCCTCCCCCGTTGACACCCTCGTTCCCACCGGTCTCCAGCGGTGCACCCGCTCTGCCCCTCGGACACGGAGATCTTCCCTGGCAACGGGCACTGCTACCGCCTGGTGGTGGAGAAGGCGGCCTGGCTGCAGGCGCAGGAGCAGTGTCAGGCCTGGGCCGGGGCCGCCCTGGCAATGGTGGACAGTCCCGCCGTGCAGCGCTTCCTGGTCTCCCGGGTCACCAGGTGCCTGCCCCCACCCCCCGAGGGGCCATAGGTGAGCCCCCTGCCATCCCACACCCGCCCCCAGGAGCCTAGACGTGTGGATCGGCTTCTCGACTGTGCAGGGGGTGGAGGTGGGCCCAGCGCCGCAGGGCGAGGCCTTCAGCCTGGAGAGCTGCCAGAACTGGCTGCCCGGGGAGCCACACCCAGCCACAGCCGAGCACTGCGTCCGGCTCGGGCCCACCGGGTGGTGTAACACCGACCTGTGCTCAGCGCCGCACAGCTACGTCTGCGAGCTGCAGCCCGGAGGTGTGCGGGGGGCCAGGCAGGGGCCTGAGACGCCCGGCGCCTCACTGTGCACTCGCCACCCCAGGCCCAGTGCAGGATGCCGAGAACCTCCTCGTGGGAGCGCCCAGTGGGGACCTGCAGGGACCCCTGACGCCTCTGGCACAGCAGGACGGCCTCTCAGCCCCGCACGAGCCCGTGGAGGTAGTCGGCCCCCCACGTTCTACAACCTGCCCCTGTGGAGCTGAGGCGGCCCCCTGCCCACCAGGTCATGGTATTCCCGGGCCTGCGTCTGAGCCGTGAAGCCTTCCTCACCACGGCCGAATTTGGGACCCAGGAGCTCCGGCGGCCCGCCCAGCTGCGGCTGCAGGTGTACCGGCTCCTCAGCACAGCAGGTGGGACTCTGGGTGGTGGGTGGTGGGTGGTGATCAGGGCCCCAACACCCTCCCCTCCTCACAGGGACCCCGGAGAACGGCAGCGAGCCTGAGAGCAGGTCCCCGGACAACAGGACCCAGCTGGCCCCCGCGTGCATGCCAGGGGGACGCTGGTGCCCTGGAGCCAACATCTGCTTGCCGCTGGACGCCTCCTGCCACCCCCAGGCCTGCGCCAATGGCTGCACGTCAGGGCCAGGGCTACCCGGGGCCCCCTATGCGCTATGGAGAGAGTTCCTCTTCTCCGTTCCCGCGGGGCCCCCCGCGCAGTACTCGGTGTGTGGCCCTGACCTGGGTCTGTTCCCTGCGCTGTGCCTCCTCTTCCTCTCTCCCAGCACAGCTGCTCCTTCCTGTCTGCCAGGTCTTGGCCTGTGTCCTCTCCCCGTGTGTCCCCCGGTCTGCAACTGTCCTGCCTGTCCTTGTCACGAGCACTGTGGGGAGGCTCCTTGAGGTGTGGCTGACGAAGCGGGGAGCCCTGCGTGTGACGTGATGCAGCCCTGCCTCCCTCTCCACAGGTCACCCTCCACGGCCAGGATGTCCTCATGCTCCCTGGTGACCTCGTTGGCTTGCAGCACGACGCTGGCCCTGGCGCCCTCCTGCACTGCTCGCCGGCTCCCGGCCACCCTGGTCCCCGGGCCCCGTACCTCTCCGCCAACGCCTCGTCATGGCTGCCCCACTTGCCAGCCCAGCTGGAGGGCACTTGGGCCTGCCCTGCCTGTGCCCTGCGGCTGCTTGCAGCCACGGAACAGCTCACCGTGCTGCTGGGCTTGAGGCCCAACCCTGGACTGCGGCTGCCTGGGCGCTATGAGGTCCGGGCAGAGGTGGGCAATGGCGTGTCCAGGCACAACCTCTCCTGCAGCTTTGACGTGGTCTCCCCAGTGGCTGGGCTGCGGGTCATCTACCCTGCCCCCCGCGACGGCCGCCTCTACGTGCCCACCAACGGCTCAGCCTTGGTGCTCCAGGTGGACTCTGGTGCCAACGCCACGGCCACGGCTCGCTGGCCTGGGGGCAGTGTCAGCGCCCGCTTTGAGAATGTCTGCCCTGCCCTGGTGGCCACCTTCGTGCCCGGCTGCCCCTGGGAGACCAACGATACCCTGTTCTCAGTGGTAGCACTGCCGTGGCTCAGTGAGGGGGAGCACGTGGTGGACGTGGTGGTGGAAAACAGCGCCAGCCGGGCCAACCTCAGCCTGCGGGTGACGGCGGAGGAGCCCATCTGTGGCCTCCGCGCCACGCCCAGCCCCGAGGCCCGTGTACTGCAGGGAGTCCTAGTGGTGAGTATGGCCGAGGCTCCACCACCAGCCCCCAGAGCCCAGGCTGACACCATTCCCCCCGCAGAGGTACAGCCCCGTGGTGGAGGCCGGCTCGGACATGGTCTTCCGGTGGACCATCAACGACAAGCAGTCCCTGACCTTCCAGAACGTGGTCTTCAATGTCATTTATCAGAGCGCGGCGGTCTTCAAGCTCTCAGTAGGTGGGCGGGGGTGGGGAGGGGAGGGGATTTCACCTCTGCCTTCTGCTCTGCTTCATGCTGCCCGAGGACGCTGCCATGGCTGTGGGTGAGTGGAGGGAGGGACGCCAATCAGGGCCCCACCTGGGCTCACTGACGCCTGTCCCTGCAGCTGACGGCCTCCAACCACGTGAGCAACGTCACCGTGAACTACAACGTAACCGTGGAGCGGATGAACAGGATGCAGGGTCTGCAGGTCTCCACAGTGCCGGCCGTGCTGTCCCCCAATGCCACGCTAGCACTGACGGCGGGCGTGCTGGTGGACTCGGCCGTGGAGGTGGCCTTCCTGTGAGTGACTCGGGGGCCGGTTTGGGGTGGGCGGTTCACTCACTGCGTCCCACCGCCCCGGCAGGTGGACCTTTGGGGATGGGGAGCAGGCCCTCCACCAGTTCCAGCCTCCGTACAACGAGTCCTTCCCGGTTCCAGACCCCTCGGTGGCCCAGGTGCTGGTGGAGCACAATGTCATGCACACCTACGCTGCCCCAGGTGAGGGATGAGGGGGTGAGGGGGCCACTGCCCGCGGCTGCCCCACTCGGGCCTGTCCCCACAGGTGAGTACCTCCTGACCGTGCTGGCATCTAATGCCTTCGAGAACCTGACGCAGCAGGTGCCTGTGAGCGTGCGCGCCTCCCTGCCCTCCGTGGCTGTGGGTGTGAGTGACGGCGTCCTGGTGGCCGGCCGGCCCGTCACCTTCTACCCGCACCCGCTGCCCTCGCCTGGGGGTGTTCTTTACACGTGGGACTTCGGGGACGGCTCCCCTGTCCTGACCCAGAGCCAGCCGGCTGCCAACCACACCTATGCCTCGAGGGGCACCTACCACGTGCGCCTGGAGGTCAACAACACGGTGAGCGGTGCGGCGGCCCAGGCGGATGTGCGCGTCTTTGAGGAGCTCCGCGGACTCAGCGTGGACATGAGCCTGGCCGTGGAGCAGGGCGCCCCCGTGGTGGTCAGCGCCGCGGTGCAGACGGGCGACAACATCACGTGGACCTTCGACATGGGGGACGGCACCGTGCTGTCGGGCCCGGAGGCAACAGTGGAGCATGTGTACCTGCGGGCACAGAACTGCACAGTGACCGTGGGTGCGGCCAGCCCCGCCGGCCACCTGGCCCGGAGCCTGCACGTGCTGGTCTTCGTCCTGGAGGTGCTGCGCGTTGAACCCGCCGCCTGCATCCCCACGCAGCCTGACGCGCGGCTCACGGCCTACGTCACCGGGAACCCGGCCCACTACCTCTTCGACTGGACCTTCGGGGATGGCTCCTCCAACACGACCGTGCGGGGGTGCCCGACGGTGACACACAACTTCACGCGGAGCGGCACGTTCCCCCTGGCGCTGGTGCTGTCCAGCCGCGTGAACAGGGCGCATTACTTCACCAGCATCTGCGTGGAGCCAGAGGTGGGCAACGTCACCCTGCAGCCAGAGAGGCAGTTTGTGCAGCTCGGGGACGAGGCCTGGCTGGTGGCATGTGCCTGGCCCCCGTTCCCCTACCGCTACACCTGGGACTTTGGCACCGAGGAAGCCGCCCCCACCCGTGCCAGGGGCCCTGAGGTGACGTTCATCTACCGAGACCCAGGCTCCTATCTTGTGACAGTCACCGCGTCCAACAACATCTCTGCTGCCAATGACTCAGCCCTGGTGGAGGTGCAGGAGCCCGTGCTGGTCACCAGCATCAAGGTCAATGGCTCCCTTGGGCTGGAGCTGCAGCAGCCGTACCTGTTCTCTGCTGTGGGCCGTGGGCGCCCCGCCAGCTACCTGTGGGATCTGGGGGACGGTGGGTGGCTCGAGGGTCCGGAGGTCACCCACGCTTACAACAGCACAGGTGACTTCACCGTTAGGGTGGCCGGCTGGAATGAGGTGAGCCGCAGCGAGGCCTGGCTCAATGTGACGGTGAAGCGGCGCGTGCGGGGGCTCGTCGTCAATGCAAGCCGCACGGTGGTGCCCCTGAATGGGAGCGTGAGCTTCAGCACGTCGCTGGAGGCCGGCAGTGATGTGCGCTATTCCTGGGTGCTCTGTGACCGCTGCACGCCCATCCCTGGGGGTCCTACCATCTCTTACACCTTCCGCTCCGTGGGCACCTTCAATATCATCGTCACGGCTGAGAACGAGGTGGGCTCCGCCCAGGACAGCATCTTCGTCTATGTCCTGCAGCTCATAGAGGGGCTGCAGGTGGTGGGCGGTGGCCGCTACTTCCCCACCAACCACACGGTACAGCTGCAGGCCGTGGTTAGGGATGGCACCAACGTCTCCTACAGCTGGACTGCCTGGAGGGACAGGGGCCCGGCCCTGGCCGGCAGCGGCAAAGGCTTCTCGCTCACCGTGCTCGAGGCCGGCACCTACCATGTGCAGCTGCGGGCCACCAACATGCTGGGCAGCGCCTGGGCCGACTGCACCATGGACTTCGTGGAGCCTGTGGGGTGGCTGATGGTGGCCGCCTCCCCGAACCCAGCTGCCGTCAACACAAGCGTCACCCTCAGTGCCGAGCTGGCTGGTGGCAGTGGTGTCGTATACACTTGGTCCTTGGAGGAGGGGCTGAGCTGGGAGACCTCCGAGCCATTTACCACCCATAGCTTCCCCACACCCGGCCTGCACTTGGTCACCATGACGGCAGGGAACCCGCTGGGCTCAGCCAACGCCACCGTGGAAGTGGATGTGCAGGTGCCTGTGAGTGGCCTCAGCATCAGGGCCAGCGAGCCCGGAGGCAGCTTCGTGGCGGCCGGGTCCTCTGTGCCCTTTTGGGGGCAGCTGGCCACGGGCACCAATGTGAGCTGGTGCTGGGCTGTGCCCGGCGGCAGCAGCAAGCGTGGCCCTCATGTCACCATGGTCTTCCCGGATGCTGGCACCTTCTCCATCCGGCTCAATGCCTCCAACGCAGTCAGCTGGGTCTCAGCCACGTACAACCTCACGGCGGAGGAGCCCATCGTGGGCCTGGTGCTGTGGGCCAGCAGCAAGGTGGTGGCGCCCGGGCAGCTGGTCCATTTTCAGATCCTGCTGGCTGCCGGCTCAGCTGTCACCTTCCGCCTGCAGGTCGGCGGGGCCAACCCCGAGGTGCTCCCCGGGCCCCGTTTCTCCCACAGCTTCCCCCGCGTCGGAGACCACGTGGTGAGCGTGCGGGGCAAAAACCACGTGAGCTGGGCCCAGGCGCAGGTGCGCATCGTGGTGCTGGAGGCCGTGAGTGGGCTGCAGGTGCCCAACTGCTGCGAGCCTGGCATCGCCACGGGCACTGAGAGGAACTTCACAGCCCGCGTGCAGCGCGGCTCTCGGGTCGCCTACGCCTGGTACTTCTCGCTGCAGAAGGTCCAGGGCGACTCGCTGGTCATCCTGTCGGGCCGCGACGTCACCTACACGCCCGTGGCCGCGGGGCTGTTGGAGATCCAGGTGCGCGCCTTCAACGCCCTGGGCAGTGAGAACCGCACGCTGGTGCTGGAGGTTCAGGACGCCGTCCAGTATGTGGCCCTGCAGAGCGGCCCCTGCTTCACCAACCGCTCGGCGCAGTTTGAGGCCGCCACCAGCCCCAGCCCCCGGCGTGTGGCCTACCACTGGGACTTTGGGGATGGGTCGCCAGGGCAGGACACAGATGAGCCCAGGGCCGAGCACTCCTACCTGAGGCCTGGGGACTACCGCGTGCAGGTGAACGCCTCCAACCTGGTGAGCTTCTTCGTGGCGCAGGCCACGGTGACCGTCCAGGTGCTGGCCTGCCGGGAGCCGGAGGTGGACGTGGTCCTGCCCCTGCAGGTGCTGATGCGGCGATCACAGCGCAACTACTTGGAGGCCCACGTTGACCTGCGCGACTGCGTCACCTACCAGACTGAGTACCGCTGGGAGGTGTATCGCACCGCCAGCTGCCAGCGGCCGGGGCGCCCAGCGCGTGTGGCCCTGCCCGGCGTGGACGTGAGCCGGCCTCGGCTGGTGCTGCCGCGGCTGGCGCTGCCTGTGGGGCACTACTGCTTTGTGTTTGTCGTGTCATTTGGGGACACGCCACTGACACAGAGCATCCAGGCCAATGTGACGGTGGCCCCCGAGCGCCTGGTGCCCATCATTGAGGGTGGCTCATACCGCGTGTGGTCAGACACACGGGACCTGGTGCTGGATGGGAGCGAGTCCTACGACCCCAACCTGGAGGACGGCGACCAGACGCCGCTCAGTTTCCACTGGGCCTGTGTGGCTTCGACACAGGTCAGTGCGTGGCAGGGCCGTCCTCCATGCCCAGGCCACGTCGCCCCTTGTTCTCGGCCTGCAGAGGGAGGCTGGCGGGTGTGCGCTGAACTTTGGGCCCCGCGGGAGCAGCACGGTCACCATTCCACGGGAGCGGCTGGCGGCTGGCGTGGAGTACACCTTCAGCCTGACCGTGTGGAAGGCCGGCCGCAAGGAGGAGGCCACCAACCAGACGGTGGGTGCCGCCCGCCCCTCGGCCACTTGCCTCTGTGTTGGAGGTAACCCCACTCCCACGCCAGGTGCTGATCCGGAGTGGCCGGGTGCCCATTGTGTCCTTGGAGTGTGTGTCCTGCAAGGCACAGGCCGTGTACGAAGTGAGCCGCAGCTCCTACGTGTACTTGGAGGGCCGCTGCCTCAATTGCAGCAGCGGCTCCAAGCGAGGGGTGAGTGTTGAGCGGGGTGTGGGCGGGCTGGGTTGCGCCCCCTCACCACCCCTTCTGCCTGCAGCGGTGGGCTGCACGTACGTTCAGCAACAAGACGCTGGTGCTGGATGAGACCACCACATCCACGGGCAGTGCAGGCATGCGACTGGTGCTGCGGCGGGGCGTGCTGCGGGACGGCGAGGGATACACCTTCACGCTCACGGTGCTGGGCCGCTCTGGCGAGGAGGAGGGCTGCGCCTCCATCCGCCTGTCCCCCAACCGCCCGCCGCTGGGGGGCTCTTGCCGCCTCTTCCCACTGGGCGCTGTGCACGCCCTCACCACCAAGGTGCACTTCGAATGCACGGGTGAGTGCAGGCCTGCGTGGGGGGAGCAGCGGCCTCCCGTGATGCCGTGGGGACCGTCCCTCAGGCTGGCATGACGCGGAGGATGCTGGCGCCCCGCTGGTGTACGCCCTGCTGCTGCGGCGCTGTCGCCAGGGCCACTGCGAGGAGTTCTGTGTCTACAAGGGCAGCCTCTCCAGCTACGGAGCCGTGCTGCCCCCGGGTTTCAGGCCACACTTCGAGGTGGGCCTGGCCGTGGTGGTGCAGGACCAGCTGGGAGCCGCTGTGGTCGCCCTCAACAGGTGAGCCAGGCCGTGGGAGGGCGCCCCCGAGAGCCACCTGCTCACCACCCCCCTCTGCTCGTAGGTCTTTGGCCATCACCCTCCCAGAGCCCAACGGCAGCGCAACGGGGCTCACAGTCTGGCTGCACGGGCTCACCGCTAGTGTGCTCCCAGGGCTGCTGCGGCAGGCCGATCCCCAGCACGTCATCGAGTACTCGTTGGCCCTGGTCACCGTGCTGAACGAGGTGAGTGCAGCCTGGGAGGGGACGTCACATCTTGACAGCTTGCTGTGCCCCCTGCCTGCCCCAGTACGAGCGGGCCCTGGACGTGGCGGCAGAGCCCAAGCACGAGCGGCAGCACCGAGCCCAGATACGCAAGAACATCACGGAGACTCTGGTGTCCCTGAGGGTCCACACTGTGGATGACATCCAGCAGATCGCTGCTGCGCTGGCCCAGTGCATGGTAGGATGGCCCCACCTGCTCACCCTGCCCCGGAGCGGGGCTGGACACTGCTGGCTCCACACAGGGGCCCAGCAGGGAGCTCGTATGCCGCTCGTGCCTGAAGCAGACGCTGCACAAGCTGGAGGCCATGATGCTCATCCTGCAGGCAGAGACCACCGCGGGCACCGTGACGCCCACCGCCATCGGAGACAGCATCCTCAACATCACAGGTGCCGCGGCCCGTGCCCCATGCCACCCGCCCTGTCTCTGCACTGACCTCACGCATGTCTGCAGGAGACCTCATCCACCTGGCCAGCTCGGACGTGCGGGCACCACAGCCCTCAGAGCTGGGAGCCGAGTCACCATCTCGGATGGTGGCGTCCCAGGCCTACAACCTGACCTCTGCCCTCATGCGCATCCTCATGCGCTCCCGCGTGCTCAACGAGGAGCCCCTGACGCTGGCGGGCGAGGAGATCGTGGCCCAGGGCAAGCGCTCGGACCCGCGGAGCCTGCTGTGCTATGGCGGCGCCCCAGGGCCTGGCTGCCACTTCTCCATCCCCGAGGCTTTCAGCGGGGCCCTGGCCAACCTCAGTGACGTGGTGCAGCTCATCTTTCTGGTGGACTCCAATCCCTTTCCCTTTGGCTATATCAGCAACTACACCGTCTCCACCAAGGTGGCCTCGATGGCATTCCAGACACAGGCCGGCGCCCAGATCCCCATCGAGCGGCTGGCCTCAGAGCGCGCCATCACCGTGAAGGTGCCCAACAACTCGGACTGGGCTGCCCGGGGCCACCGCAGCTCCGCCAACTCCGCCAACTCCGTTGTGGTCCAGCCCCAGGCCTCCGTCGGTGCTGTGGTCACCCTGGACAGCAGCAACCCTGCGGCCGGGCTGCATCTGCAGCTCAACTATACGCTGCTGGACGGTGCGTGCAGCGGGTGGGGCACACGCGGCCCCGGCAGGCGTGTGACCTGCGCGTTCTGCCCCAGGCCACTACCTGTCTGAGGAACCTGAGCCCTACCTGGCAGTCTACCTACACTCGGAGCCCCGGCCCAATGAGCACAACTGCTCGGCTAGCAGGAGGATCCGCCCAGAGTCACTCCAGGGTGCTGACCACCGGCCCTACACCTTCTTCATTTCCCCGGGGTGAGCTCTGCGGGCCAGCCTGGCAGGGCAGGGGGCTCACGTCCGCTACCCCTTCCCTGCCCAGGAGCAGAGACCCAGCGGGGAGTTACCATCTGAACCTCTCCAGCCACTTCCGCTGGTCGGCGCTGCAGGTGTCCGTGGGCCTGTACACGTCCCTGTGCCAGTACTTCAGCGAGGAGGACATGGTGTGGCGGACAGAGGGGCTGCTGCCCCTGGAGGAGACCTCGCCCCGCCAGGCCGTCTGCCTCACCCGCCACCTCACCGCCTTCGGCGCCAGCCTCTTCGTGCCCCCAAGCCATGTCCGCTTTGTGTTTCCTGTGAGTGACCCTGTGCTCCTGGGAGCCTCTGCACCTCCTGGGCCCGGCGGCTGTGTCCTCACAGGAGCCGACAGCGGATGTAAACTACATCGTCATGCTGACATGTGCTGTGTGCCTGGTGACCTACATGGTCATGGCCGCCATCCTGCACAAGCTGGACCAGTTGGATGCCAGCCGGGGCCGCGCCATCCCTTTCTGTGGGCAGCGGGGCCGCTTCAAGTACGAGATCCTCGTCAAGACAGGCTGGGGCCGGGGCTCAGGTGAGGGGCGCAGCGGGGTGGCAGGGCCTCCCCGAGCCTCCCACCCCTCCCTCTTGCCTCCCAGGTACCACGGCCCACGTGGGCATCATGCTGTATGGGGTGGACAGCCGGAGCGGCCACCGGCACCTGGACGGCGACAGAGCCTTCCACCGCAACAGCCTGGACATCTTCCGGATCGCCACCCCGCACAGCCTGGGTAGCGTGTGGAAGATCCGAGTGTGGCACGACAACAAAGGTTTGTGCGGACCCTGCCAAGCTCTGCCCCTCGCGAGCCTGACCTCCCTCCTGCGCCTCTGCAGGGCTCAGCCCTGCCTGGTTCCTGCAGCACGTCATCGTCAGGGACCTGCAGACGGCACGCAGCGCCTTCTTCCTGGTCAATGACTGGCTTTCGGTGGAGACGGAGGCCAACGGGGGCCTGGTGGAGAAGGAGGTGCTGGCCGCGAGTAAGGCCTCGTTCCATGTTCCCACTCCGTGGCCTCCTGCAGTGCGGCCCTCCCTGCCTTCTAGGCGACGCAGCCCTTTTGCGCTTCCGGCGCCTGCTGGTGGCTGAGCTGCAGCGTGGCTTCTTTGACAAGCACATCTGGCTCTCCATATGGGACCGGCCGCCTCGTAGCCGTTTCACTCGCATCCAGAGGGCCACCTGCTGCGTTCTCCTCATCTGCCTCTTCCTGGGCGCCAACGCCGTGTGGTACGGGGCTGTTGGCGACTCTGCCTACAGGTGGGTGCCGTAGGGGTCGGGGCAGCCTCTTCCTCACCTGTGTGGCCTCCTCTCCTCCACACAGCACGGGGCATGTGTCCAGGCTGAGCCCGCTGAGCGTCGACACAGTCGCTGTTGGCCTGGTGTCCAGCGTGGTTGTCTATCCCGTCTACCTGGCCATCCTTTTTCTCTTCCGGATGTCCCGGAGCAAGGTGGGCTGGGGCTGGGGACCCGGGAGTACTGGGCCGCCCGCTGACCACTGCCCTCGTCCTGCAGGTGGCTGGGAGCCCGAGCCCCACACCTGCCGGGCAGCAGGTGCTGGACATCGACAGCTGCCTGGACTCGTCCGTGCTGGACAGCTCCTTCCTCACGTTCTCAGGCCTCCACGCTGAGGTGAGGACTCTACTGGGGGTCCTGGGCTGGGCAGCTTGGACTCAAGACACTGTGCACCTCTCAGCAGGCCTTTGTTGGACAGATGAAGAGTGACTTGTTTCTGGATGATTCTAAGAGGTGGGTTCCCTAGAGAAACCTCGAGCCCTGGTCCTGGTACCTTGCTGACCCGCGCCACCTGCAGTCTGGTGTGCTGGCCCTCCGGCGAGGGAACGCTCAGTTGGCCGGACCTGCTCAGTGACCCGTCCATTGTGGGTAGCAATCTGCGGCAGCTGGCACGGGGCCAGGCGGGCCATGGGCTGGGCCCAGAGGAGGACGGCTTCTCCCTGGCCAGCCCCTACTCGCCTGCCAAATCCTTCTCAGCATCAGGTGAGCTGGGGTGAGAGGAGGGGGCTCTGAAGCTGGGCCCACCCTATGCCTCCTGTACCTCTAGATGAAGACCTGATCCAGCAGGTCCTTGCCGAGGGGGTCAGCAGCCCAGCCCCTACCCAAGACACCCACATGGAAACGGACCTGCTCAGCAGCCTGTGAGTGTCCGGCTCTCGGGGGAGGGGGGATTGGGATGAATTCACAGCCTACCATGTCCCTCAGGTCCAGCACTCCTGGGGAGAAGACAGAGACGCTGGCGCTGCAGAGGCTGGGGGAGCTGGGGCCACCCAGCCCAGGCCTGAACTGGGAACAGCCCCAGGCAGCGAGGCTGTCCAGGACAGGTGTGCTTGCGTAGCCCCGGGATGCCCCTAGCTGCCTCTCACAGGTCTGTCTCTGCTTCCCCAGGACTGGTGGAGGGTCTGCGGAAGCGCCTGCTGCCGGCCTGGTGTGCCTCCCTGGCCCACGGGCTCAGCCTGCTCCTGGTGGCTGTGGCTGTGGCTGTCTCAGGGTGGGTGGGTGCGAGCTTCCCCCCGGGCGTGAGTGTTGCGTGGCTCCTGTCCAGCAGCGCCAGCTTCCTGGCCTCATTCCTCGGCTGGGAGCCACTGAAGGTGAGGGGGCTGCCAGGGGTAGGCTACAGGCCGGGGGACCCCTCTGAAGCCACCCCCTCCCCAGGTCTTGCTGGAAGCCCTGTACTTCTCACTGGTGGCCAAGCGGCTGCACCCGGATGAAGATGACACCCTGGTAGAGAGCCCGGCTGTGACGCCTGTGAGCGCACGTGTGCCCCGCGTACGGCCACCCCACGGCTTTGCACTCTTCCTGGCCAAGGAAGAAGCCCGCAAGGTCAAGAGGCTACATGGCATGCTGCGGGTGAGCCTGGGTGCGGCCTGTGCCCCTGCCACCAGGCTGACCACAGGGCCCCCCCGTCCACCAGAGCCTCCTGGTGTACATGCTTTTTCTGCTGGTGACCCTGCTGGCCAGCTATGGGGATGCCTCATGCCATGGGCACGCCTACCGTCTGCAAAGCGCCATCAAGCAGGAGCTGCACAGCCGGGCCTTCCTGGCCATCACGCGGTACGGGCATCCGGTGCACTGGTCTGTCTTCTGGGGCTGGAGCGTGTGACTGATGCTGTGGCAGGTCTGAGGAGCTCTGGCCATGGATGGCCCACGTGCTGCTGCCCTACGTCCACGGGAACCAGTCCAGCCCAGAGCTGGGGCCCCCACGGCTGCGGCAGGTGCGGCTGCAGGAAGGTGAGCTGGCAGGGCGTGCCCCAAGACTTAAACTGGCCCCGGCCTGGGGCTCTGTGTGTTTCAGCACTCTACCCAGACCCTCCCGGCCCCAGGGTCCACACGTGCTCGGCCGCAGGAGGCTTCAGCACCAGCGATTACGACGTTGGCTGGGAGAGTCCTCACAATGGCTCGGGGACGTGGGCCTATTCAGCGCCGGATCTGCTGGGGTGAGCAGAGCGAGGGCCCCGGGCGTCTACGCGGTGCGGCACCCACGCCACCCCTCTCCGGCAGGGCATGGTCCTGGGGCTCCTGTGCCGTGTATGACAGCGGGGGCTACGTGCAGGAGCTGGGCCTGAGCCTGGAGGAGAGCCGCGACCGGCTGCGCTTCCTGCAGCTGCACAACTGGCTGGACAACAGGTGGGAGCTCCCTCCCCTGCCCTCTCCGGGGTCCCGCTCCTACTGACCCGCACCCTCTGCGCAGGAGCCGCGCTGTGTTCCTGGAGCTCACGCGCTACAGCCCGGCCGTGGGGCTGCACGCCGCCGTCACGCTGCGCCTCGAGTTCCCGGCGGCCGGCCGCGCCCTGGCCGCCCTCAGCGTCCGCCCCTTTGCGCTGCGCCGCCTCAGCGCGGGCCTCTCGCTGCCTCTGCTCACCTCGGTACGCCCGTCCCCGGCCAGACCCCGCGCCTCCCCTCCCGCCCTCCTGACCGCGCCCCCCACAGGTGTGCCTGCTGCTGTTCGCCGTGCACTTCGCCGTGGCCGAGGCCCGTACTTGGCACAGGGAAGGGCGCTGGCGCGTGCTGCGGCTCGGAGCCTGGGCGCGGTGGCTGCTGGTGGCGCTGACGGCGGCCACGGCACTGGTACGCCTCGCCCAGCTGGGTGCCGCTGACCGCCAGTGGACCCGTTTCGTGCGCGGCCGCCCGCGCCGCTTCACTAGCTTCGACCAGGTGGCGCAGCTGAGCTCCGCAGCCCGTGGCCTGGCGGCCTCGCTGCTCTTCCTGCTTTTGGTCAAGGTGAGGGCTGGGCCGGTGGGCGCGGGGCTGGGGGGCTGCAAGCAGACAGATTTCTCGTCCGCAGGCTGCCCAGCAGCTACGCTTCGTGCGCCAGTGGTCCGTCTTTGGCAAGACATTATGCCGAGCTCTGCCAGAGCTCCTGGGGGTCACCTTGGGCCTGGTGGTGCTCGGGGTAGCCTACGCCCAGCTGGCCATCCTGGTAGGTGACTGCGCGGCCGGGGAGGGCGTCTTGTACGCCCTCACTGGTGTCGCCTTCCCCGCAGCTCGTGTCTTCCTGTGTGGACTCCCTCTGGAGCGTGGCCCAGGCCCTGTTGGTGCTGTGCCCTGGGACTGGGCTCTCTACCCTGTGTCCTGCCGAGTCCTGGCACCTGTCACCCCTGCTGTGTGTGGGGCTCTGGGCACTGCGGCTGTGGGGCGCCCTACGGCTGGGGGCTGTTATTCTCCGCTGGCGCTACCACGCCTTGCGTGGAGAGCTGTACCGGCCGGCCTGGGAGCCCCAGGACTACGAGATGGTGGAGTTGTTCCTGCGCAGGCTGCGCCTCTGGATGGGCCTCAGCAAGGTCAAGGAGGTGGGTACGGCCCAGTGGGGGGGAGAGGGACACCGGACTGACTGAGCCCCTGTGCCGCCCCCAGTTCCGCCACAAAGTCCGCTTTGAAGGGATGGAGCCGCTGCCCTCTCGCTCCTCCAGGGGCTCCAAGGTATCCCCGGATGTGCCCCCACCCAGCGCTGGCTCCGATGCCTCGCACCCCTCCACCTCCTCCAGCCAGCTGGATGGGCTGAGCGTGAGCCTGGGCCGGCTGGGGACAAGGTGTGAGCCTGAGCCCTCCCGCCTCCAAGCCGTGTTCGAGGCCCTGCTCACCCAGTTTGACCGACTCAACCAGGCCACAGAGGACGTCTACCAGCTGGAGCAGCAGCTGCACAGCCTGCAAGGCCGCAGGAGCAGCCGGGCGCCCGCCGGATCTTCCCGTGGCCCATCCCCGGGCCTGCGGCCAGCACTGCCCAGCCGCCTTGCCCGGGCCAGTCGGGGTGTGGACCTGGCCACTGGCCCCAGCAGGACACCCCTTCGGGCCAAGAACAAGGTCCACCCCAGCAGCACTTAGTCCTCCTTCCTGGCGGGGGTGGGCCGTGGAGTCGGAGTGGACACCGCTCAGTATTACTTTCTGCCGCTGTCAAGGCCGAGGGCCAGGCAGAATGGCTGCACGTAGGTTCCCCAGAGAGCAGGCAGGGGCATCTGTCTGTCTGTGGGCTTCAGCACTTTAAAGAGGCTGTGTGGCCAACCAGGACCCAGGGTCCCCTCCCCAGCTCCCTTGGGAAGGACACAGCAGTATTGGACGGTTTCTAGCCTCTGAGATGCTAATTTATTTCCCCGAGTCCTCAGGTACAGCGGGCTGTGCCCGGCCCCACCCCCTGGGCAGATGTCCCCCACTGCTAAGGCTGCTGGCTTCAGGGAGGGTTAGCCTGCACCGCCGCCACCCTGCCCCTAAGTTATTACCTCTCCAGTTCCTACCGTACTCCCTGCACCGTCTCACTGTGTGTCTCGTGTCAGTAATTTATATGGTGTTAAAATGTGTATATTTTTGTATGTCACTATTTTCACTAGGGCTGAGGGGCCTGCGCCCAGAGCTGGCCTCCCCCAACACCTGCTGCGCTTGGTAGGTGTGGTGGCGTTATGGCAGCCCGGCTGCTGCTTGGATGCGAGCTTGGCCTTGGGCCGGTGCTGGGGGCACAGCTGTCTGCCAGGCACTCTCATCACCCCAGAGGCCTTGTCATCCTCCCTTGCCCCAGGCCAGGTAGCAAGAGAGCAGCGCCCAGGCCTGCTGGCATCAGGTCTGGGCAAGTAGCAGGACTAGGCATGTCAGAGGACCCCAGGGTGGTTAGAGGAAAAGACTCCTCCTGGGGGCTGGCTCCCAGGGTGGAGGAAGGTGACTGTGTGTGTGTGTGTGTGCGCGCGCGCACGCGCGAGTGTGCTGTATGGCCCAGGCAGCCTCAAGGCCCTCGGAGCTGGCTGTGCCTGCTTCTGTGTACCACTTCTGTGGGCATGGCCGCTTCTAGAGCCTCGACACCCCCCCAACCCCCGCACCAAGCAGACAAAGTCAATAAAAGAGCTGTCTGACTGCAATCTGTGCCTCTATGTCTGTGCACTGGGGTCAG